CTCTCCTCTGCAGTACCCTGTTCTGCAAACTTTAGCTGCTTTGGTCTCCTTTCATTCTGTTCTCTGTGTCCCTAACCCAGGGAGTCATCCATCAAGTTCCACCTGCATTCCCCTCTGTGCCATCGTCTGGAAACTCTCACAAAGGAGTAATCTGGGGCAGTCACCAGATTCACATTTGGCTCCTGTCTCTTAGGAATAGCTATCCTTTGTTGCCTAACGTTTATAGTCTTGAAAACTGTTGTGTCGCATATTTTTTCTATGTTTGGTTGTTTCATTCTGGAGGAAAAATATGATCCCTGTTACCCCATGTTGGCTAAGAGGAAAAGTGTTGCATGTTCCTTTAAAATCAAATAATTGATATAGCAGAATCTTATGCTGTGCAATGAAAGTAAAAAGAGAGGGAGTAATGGACTGGGAAAAATGCAGGGACCATGCATAGACTACTCATTTAAAACTTATTTATTGAGCACCTACTATGTTCCAGGCACTGAGAAAAGGTGGTAGCTTTGATTAACGTGGTAATGGTGGAGATAAAAAGTGATTGGATAAGAGGTATGTTTTGAAGGTAGAGCCCATATGATTTGCATATATGTAGAGTCCATGGGGTATGAAAAAAAGAGGAGTCAAGGATGATGCTGAGGTTTGTGACCTGAGTAACTGGGAGTATGGCTTTGCCTTTACTGAGATGCAGATGATTATGGAAGGATAAGCTTTTGAGGGGAAGATAACTCACTTTTGGACATATGGAGCCTGAGATGCCTATTCAAAATCCAAGTGGTTATGTGAGGGAGGTAAATTACTATCCATGGGATAGGTTGAACTGGTGTTAAGAGTTTGCAAGTCATCAACATACAGACGTATTTAAAGCCATGAGACTGGAGAAGGAGGTGATGAAGAGAGAAAAGACAAGAAGTCCATTGAAGGACTGAGTTTGGGACACTCCGACATTTAGAGTTGGAGAAGAAGAGGAGGCCTCTTCAAAGAACACTGAGAAGTGGCCAGTGAGGAGGAGGAGAACGAAGGGAGTAGACTCTATTATTTCAAGAAAGATGGCGTGGATAAACTGTTAGATGCTGCTCAGAAACACAATAGAACATGGACAGAGAAGTGACTTGGGATAAATCGTGTTCCTGTCTATCTCTTACTCTGGGACCACCACTGAGCTCGAGACTGCCAGACACTTCTTTCTAAACTCAGCACCCAGCAAAGGACCTGGCACATAGTAGGTGTCTTGGGGATGTGTGTGAGATAGATTGTGACCTTCTTCTTGGCCCTCTTCCTGGCAGATAAGTGCTCTGGTTGTACATGGAGGATGACCGAAAAAACCAATGGTGTGAAGAGCTCCCCAGCCAATAATCACAACCATCATGCACCTCCTGCCATCAAGGCCAATGGCAAAGATGACCACAGGACAAGCAGCAGGTGAGTCTGCATGGTATCAGGGAAGGTACAGAACCCTGGGTCAATTCTGCTCTTTTTTCTGCAGGCCACACTCTGCAGCTGACGATGACACCTCCTCAGAACTGCAGAGGCTGGCAGACGTGGATGCCCCACAGCAGGGAAGGAGTGGCTTCCGCAGGTGGGTCCCACCACTACCCTGCTGCTTCCCCTTCTGGCTCATACTCTTTTTCTCTCACCTCTAGGATAGTTCGCCTGGTGGGGATCATCAGAGAATGGGCCAACAAGAATTTCCGAGAGGAGGAACCTAGGCCTGACTCATTCCTCGAGCGTTTTCGTGGGCCTGAACTCCAGACTGTGACCACACAGGAGGGGGATGGCAAAGGCGACAAGGATGGCGAGGACAAAGGCACCAAGTACAGCTGTTCAGCCTATGGGACTCAAATGGTCCCCAAACCTTGCCTTTGTCTGTCTTCTCAGGAAGAAATTTGAACTATTTGTCTTGGACCCAGCTGGGGATTGGTACTACTGCTGGCTATTTGTCATTGCCATGCCCGTCCTTTACAACTGGTGCCTGCTGGTGGCCAGGTGAGCAGGGTGGGGCCCAGGAGGGGTGGCCATGGGGGTGAAGCTTAGCCCTGTCCTCCCGCAGAGCCTGCTTCAGTGACCTACAGAAAGGCTACTACCTGGTGTGGCTGGTGCTGGATTATGTCTCAGATGTGGTCTACATTGCGGACCTCTTCATCCGATTGCGCACAGGTCAGTGAGCAACTGGGATGCAGGTAAATCCGAGAGATGACATGCTGGCTTTCATCTCTACTAGGTTTCCTGGAGCAGGGGCTGCTGGTCAAAGATACCAAGAAACTGCGAGACAACTACATCCACACCCTGCAGTTCAAGCTGGATGTGGCTTCCATCATCCCCACTGACCTGATCTATTTTGCTGTGGACATCCACAGCCCTGAGGTGCGCTTCAACCGCCTGCTGCACTTTGCCCGCATGTTTGAGTTCTTTGACCGGACAGAGACACGCACCAACTACCCTAACATCTTCCGCATCAGCAACCTTGTCCTCTACATCTTGGTCATCATCCACTGGAATGCCTGCATCTATTATGCCATCTCCAAATCCATAGGCTTTGGGGTCGACACCTGGGTTTACCCAAACATCACTGACCCTGAGTATGGCTACCTGGCTAGGGAATACATCTATTGCCTTTACTGGTCCACACTGACTCTCACTACCATTGGGGAGACACCACCCCCTGTAAAGGATGAGGAGTACCTATTTGTCATCTTTGACTTCCTGATTGGCGTCCTCATCTTTGCCACCATCGTGGGAAATGTGGGCTCCATGATCTCCAACATGAATGCCACCCGGGCAGAGTTCCAGGCTAAGATCGATGCCGTGAAACACTACATGCAGTTCCGAAAGGTCAGCAAGGGGATGGAAGCCAAGGTCATTAGGTGGTTTGACTACTTGTGGACCAATAAGAAGACAGTGGATGAGCGAGAAATTCTCAAGAATCTGCCAGCCAAGCTCAGGGCTGAGATAGCCATCAATGTCCACTTGTCCACACTCAAGAAAGTGCGCATCTTCCATGATTGTGAGGCTGGCCTGCTGGTAGAGCTGGTACTGAAACTCCGTCCTCAGGTCTTCAGTCCTGGGGATTACATTTGCCGCAAAGGGGACATCGGCAAGGAGATGTACATCATTAAGGAGGGCAAACTGGCAGTGGTGGCTGATGATGGTGTGACTCAGTATGCTCTGCTGTCGGCTGGAAGCTGCTTTGGCGAGATCAGTATCCTTAACATTAAGGGCAGTAAAATGGGCAATCGACGCACAGCTAATATCCGCAGCCTGGGCTACTCAGATCTCTTCTGCTTGTCCAAGGATGATCTTATGGAAGCTGTGACTGAGTACCCTGATGCCAAGAAAGTCCTAGAAGAGAGGGGTCGGGAGATCCTCATGAAGGAGGGACTGCTGGATGAGAACGAAGTGGCAACCAGCATGGAGGTCGACGTGCAGGAGAAGCTAGGGCAGCTGGAGACCAACATGGAAACCTTGTACACTCGCTTTGGCCGCCTGCTGGCTGAGTACACGGGGGCCCAGCAGAAGCTCAAGCAGCGCATCACAGTTCTGGAAACCAAGATGAAACAGAACAATGAAGATGACTACCTGTCTGATGGGATGAACAGCCCTGAGCTGGCTGCTGCTGACGAGCCATAAGACCTGGGGCCCAACTGCCTCTCCAGCATTGGCCTTGGCCTTGATCCCAGAAGCTAGAGGAGCTATTTAGATCTCCGGATTTACATGCATTACCCTCATGTTCCCTGAATTCTCCCAAAAGCCTCTCTGACCCTGGGTTTTTGGCCTAAACATCCAAGATTCCGCCTCCAAGTTTAGCCCAAGTTTGTGGAGAGTACAGACTGCGTTGGCTGGGCTTCCGAGAGCTTCGGCCTGCCTAAGTCTGAGGAAGGGAGAAGGGGGCAGCTGTCTGCCAGGAGTCTGGCTCTTTTGCTCATAGCGACCCCTCCCTTGGTTCTGGCCCCCGCTTTTTCTAACATGTCTTCTGAATGCTTCCTTTTTCCCTGCACACGCATGTACTTCGAGCACCGACTATAGACATTTAGATCAGGTACCCAGTGTCTGTCTCCCACGACAGGCCAAGGGATGTGATAGTGTTGTTGGGAGGGGGTAGAAGGGTGCCCACTCAGGGTTATTCCTCCCCCATCAGATGCTCCAGCTCCTGCTCTGTAGATTGATCTGTCTGTCTGCTAGCCAGGATGGGATCTCTGCAGTCTTCTGTGGACCAAGGAGATAGACCCGGCTTCTGGTCCATTCCAGGGCAGGGAGTGAGGAGCAAGGCAACTGGCATTTGTCCACCTGGAGACAGAGGTAGCTGGCAGCTCTGGCCATCCCTCCCCTATGAAGAGCATTCCTAAAGAGGCCCTGAAAACTGCTGGTGGTGGGGAGACTCTTCAAGTTAATATCTGCATTAGAGGCACCTATGAGTTAAAAAATTCCTTTGAACTATCTGTGGTTATTGCTCAACTCTGCTGTTCACATTCTCTCCCTCCCTTCATTAATCCCTCTCTTTTCACCATATGGTTGTCCCTCAGTATTCATCAGGGATTGCTTTCAGGAGTCCCCATGGATACCAAAATTTGTGGATGTTCAAGTCCCTGATACAAAATGACGTCGTATTTGAATATAACCTATGCACATCCTCCCATACTTTAAGTCATCTCTCGATTATTTGTAACACCTAATACAATGTCAGTGCTATGTAAATAGCTGTTATATTGTATCTTTTCTTTGTATTAT